TGAAGAGCTGGGATTACAGGAGTGAGCCATCGTGCCCAGCCTAAATATGGGATTTTAGGCATTAAGCAGGGACAGGTGTTTGGGTGAGCGTAGCTAAGAGCTGGGTTCTTCAGTCAGAGAGCATCCCACCAGGCATTGATTAAGCCCGGACTGTGTTCAGAGCGCTGGAGGAAATGCTGAAGATGCGACACTGGGCTCCTGTGGTCCTGCGGGAGTGCACGTCCACCAGGGAATCAGAGATGGGCCACTGAGTGTGTCCGCCAGGAGGATCAGGCCTACCGGCCAGGCCCACCTGGGCCTCAGTCCCCGAATTCCACAGCCTTACAGCTGTTTTCATCCATGAGCAAATAGCCCTGCCCTAGGGCTGGTCTAGAGGAGATGGGGCAGGGAGATGTCTGGGCTCCTTCCGTTTGCACAAAGCCCTGCAAGAAGCATGGATACCCTCGTGTGCTGTCTCTTGTAAAGCAGAATCAGGCATTTAGAGGTAGGGAGTGGGGTCGGGGGGACGGGTCTCTCATGGCACAGGGAGGATAACTGGGGAGGGACAGCAGCACCCCTCAGTGTCAGCTCTTGGTCTGTGCCACGGATCCTCAGCACAGCACGGCCAGCTACTTCAGGCTCCACTTTAGCTGCCTCTGCTTCACTCCCTTGCGAAAGATCTGCAGGTGCCCTTCTGTTCAGGGCCACAGAGGGCAGAGAGAAGCCAGGTGGCCGCCGTGCCTCCTGAGTGCACTTGCCCAGGAGGCTGAAGCAGACTTGCTCAGGGCGGATGAAGAGGGTGTGGACAAGCAGTCCCAAGGTTGGGGGAAGCTTCCAGCACTTTCGTAAGCAGCACAGGTTCATGCTCTTATTCCACCGGGGCAGAGACACCCCTTCCCCACACCAGGACAGCAGCACCTCAGCAGGAGGGCAGCTGGGGCCTTAGGGGCACAGGGTTCCACCTCATGATGGCATGAACCCTCCAAACCTAGAATGGATCCCCATTTTGATGGGTAAAGGGCTCCCCTGTGTGCCTGGGCCAGCTCCTGCCCTCCTGGATGTGGCCTAGGCCCAGAAACAGCCTCTGAGGGCAGAAACCGGGGTCTCCCTTCGCCTGGAAAACAAAAGGTTACTCGGCTGCCTGGGCCCGGGTCCTGAGATCGAGGCTAACTCCGTGAGGACAGAAGGTGTCCAGAAATGCTCTCCCTAATCCTCAATCCCTCCCCCACCTCATTGCTCCCTTTGACTCTGTCTGTCTCTGTCTCCCTGTGTCTCCATGTCTGCCTCATGAGCCTGGGTGATCTCTTGCTGTGACTGCATCTGACACGTGTCCTGTACCAAGTGACTTTTTAGGTGTCTCCAACGCAAGATGTCATTCTGCTGAGCTTTTTCAGGCTCTGTGCCCAGATTCTGAGGCCTCTGACCAATTTGGAGGGTAGCGTCCCAGGTCGGCAGGTCTCTGAGCTGTGGAGGGCTTGTGTCTGGGGTGACAGTCCTCTGGGCTGATCAGGGTTCTCTCCCAGCATGTGAGGTGTCTGATCTGCTTTAGGTATTGTGTCTAGAATGCAAGGCATGGGAGCAGTTCTGATTTCAGGAAGTAGGGTTTGAGCTCTCCCGAGTGTCTGTGTCAATGATAGGACACAATAGCGCCCCTTGGGGCTCCATATCCTAGGTTGTGAGAACACTGAGGTTATTCCAAACTCACGAAAGGTGTCTGATCCTTTTGGGGTCCTGCGTCCTGAGTGTGTCCTCCCTACCCGGTTATGAGTCTGCACCGCAGGGGTTGAGGCTGCTGACATGTTGAGGAGTTGCTGTGTCTCAGGTTGTAAACTCTGTGCTGTGTGGGAATGGTGTGTCCCACACTCTGAGGTCTCCTAGGTGTTTGTTGCAGGGAACATTGTGCCCAAGGCCTCTGTGTTCCCTGTCCCGGTCCCCTCAACTGTTTCTGTGTCCGCATCTCAGGGTGTGCGCACTGTGGTTTTGTGGGCTTCTGGGTCCGGGCTGTGAGGTCCGTGAGGTAATCCGTTTTCTACATCACAGGTTCTAAAGTTGCTCACACGCACGTGGGTCTGAATTTTAGAATCTGATGTCTCTGAGCAGGTTTAGTGTCTGTGTCCTCCTTCACTGAGTTCTTGGAGGGGTCTGAGTTCTGCGAACTGTTCAGTGTTGTGTGTCCAGGGTTGAGGTCTCTGAGCTGCTTGTTCCTGGGTTGTTGTCTGGGTTTTCTATGTCACTGGGGTCTCTTGGGCTTTGTGACCCAGCCTGTGAGGTCCCTGAGGTATCTGAGAGTGTGTGTGTCCAGGATAGGACGTTTCAGAGCTGGTAGGAGATGTATGTTTTGGAGGGAGGCCTGTTCTGTCTTTGGTTCCGTGTTCCAGGGATTGAAACGTCTGAGCTCTTTGGGAGATCATCTCAAGCATGAGAGACACTGTCACATAGCAAAGTTCAGACATGAGTTGTTTGTGACCTTCTCCTGATATTTGGGTCTCACCCTGTACAGTCAGTGAGAGGTTGTCTTGAGTTGACTTTCCCAGACTCGTCCACTCCAGCCTGCCACAGCCACGCTTACTTATCTAGACCCCTGAGTTTACACGGCCAGCTTCCTTCACAGCTGCCCCTGGGGTTGGAGTCATGCGACTGCTTTGAGAGTCACAGGTCCCCCTCAGCACCACTTGTGGAGATCTCACTGTGCGGAGGAGTTTCTTCTGTGTCTCTGATAAAAGACACAGAGCAGGGACCCTCTCTCTCAGCGATGAACAGGACCTGCCCATGTGTTCCTGGGTCGTGTGGTCTGTCTCCTGCAAGATGTCACTGACACCCAGAAAATAACCTGGACACAACATCCCTCTTGCAGCTCTCCCAGAACACATGCATCAAACCCGGGATCCCCTGTGCCCTGGTGGGATGGCAGGAGTCTCTAGCTGTTTGGATCATCTTCCCAAACCTTAACTTCACCTTTACATGATGAGGATCTACAGAGCGGCATCTCAGCCCTTTCCTGCAAACGCACGGTGCTTCTGAATGCAGAATTCGGGGCTAGGGAAGGGAGGGGACACAGGTAGATGCCATCTGTGGTCAGGGGGAGGTGTGGGCCCGAGACCGTCTCAGCTGAAATGTAGGAGTAATGGGCACAGACCATTCAAGAGAAATGTGTGTTGGGCTGAAGAAAGTAGAAACTACCTCCAGAGTATCTCCTCCATCTCTAAGACATGCACGGTTTAATTCTGTTATTTTGTGAGGCTCTTTGCACCATGACACAAGCATGCATAGAGGGCTCCATCATACAGGGGAGAACGAGACCCTGAATGGTCTCACAGTCTAGTGGGGGAGGCATATGTGTTCCTTCAGGCAACAAATATGTATGAAAGTCTTCTACGTGCCAGGCACTGCTTGAGGTGTAGGGATACCTCAGGGAAGCAAATCAACAGAAATCCCTGCCCTGGATCTGACATTCCCCGAAGAGGACGTGGTAGGTGGCAGACAGCAAACCCTCCACAAGGGAATCTAGGAAACGTTAGAAGTTATGAACCAAAACGTACCCGAGACAGGTCTCAATCAATTTAGAAGTTTATTTTGCCAAGGTTAAGGACGTGCCCCTGACACAACCTCAGGAGGTCCTGACGAAACATCCCCAAGGTCGTCAGGGTACAGCTTCGCTTTATACACTTTAGGGAGACATAAGACATCAATCAATGCATGTACGACATACATTGATTCCTTCTGAAAAGGCGGGACAACTACAAGTTGGCGGGCGGTGGAGGGGCGGTGGGGTCTTACAGGTCATAAGTGGATTCAAAGATTTTCTGATTGGCAATTGCTTGAGTTTATCTAAAGACCTCCAATCCATAGGAGGGAGTGTCTGGGTTAAGATAAGGGGTTGTGGAGATCAAGGTTCTTATTATGCCAATGAAGTCCCGAGGCAGCCGGCTTCAGAGAGAATAGACTGTAAATATTTCTTATCAGACCTTAAAAGTTGCTGGACTCTTGGGAACTAATTCTCTCCTAGACCAGGAAAAAGACCTGGAAAGGGAAAGGGATTCTCTACAGAATGTAGACTTCCTCACAAGAGATGGCTTTGTAGGCCTATTTCAAAATGTGTCAAAGAAATGTATTGTTGGATGAAACACTTTGACTTCTTTCAGGGCCTATTTGTTATGTGATGCTATACTAGTCAGGCTGGAACTTGGTGTCTTATTGCCACAGTCTTAAGATCTCTCCCTTAACATAAATGCTGGTCAGTTGTGCCTGAATTCCATAGGGAGAAGGGTGTAATGACGCATGTCTGACCCACCCTTCCCATCATGGCCTGAACTACTTTTTCAGGCTAACTTTGGAAAAGCTTTGGCCGAGAGGAAGGGTCCATTCAGATGGTTGGGGAGTGGGGCTTAGAATTTTATTTTTAGTTTACAAAGATGATGGGGGCTGTGTTAAAAAGAAAAAATATACAGATCACAGTACAGGGATTGGGAATTGGGGGAGGCACTGGGTTAGCTGCAGGTAAATTATAACAGAGTGACTAGGGTAGGCTGGGTTGAGAAGGTGACAATTTGACAAAGATGTGAAGGGGGAGGAGTCAGTCAAGCAGATATCTGTGGTGAAGGCCTTCCAGACAGAGGGAGCAGTTGGAAAAAAGTCAGAGGCTGAGTCGTTCCAACATGGCGCAGATGCCACAAGGACACTAGCACACCAGCAGGAAGCTGAACAGAAGGCTGGAGGTGCCACGGTGACAAGGACGGGATCCTGTCAGGCCAGGTAAGCTTCTGCTCTGCCAGTGACACGGAAAGAGTTGTCTTTTTGTTTTGTTTTGTGATTTCAGATGGACTCACCCTGTCACCCAGGTTGGACTGCACTGGCCTCAACCTCCTGAGTTCAAGTGATCGTCCCACCTCAGCCTCCCCAGTAGCTGGGACCATAGCTGTGCAGCATCATGCCTGGCTAATTTTTTAAGTTTTTTGTTGAGATGGTGGTCTCGCCCTGTTGCTCAGGCTGGCCTCAAACTCCTGGGCTGAAGCAGTCCTCCCACCTCAGCCTCCCAAAGTGCTTGGATTAGAGGCGTGAGCCACCATTCCTGGCTCCTTGGACAATATTTTATTCCTCAGATTAAGACACGTCCTTGGGATGGGGCTGCATTGGATAATTCACCGAAGGCACCGCTGAATGGAGTGGGCCCTCAGTAAATACCTGGAGGAATGTGACCTGGCCAGTGAGGTTATTTTCTTTTGTAGGTGAAAGGTGTAGCAGTCACTCGGCCTACACCCACAGCATCGACCTTGTGAACCCAGCGACCTGACTGCCTTGGGTGAGTCTAGGCAAGCTCCATTCTCGCCAGAGTGCTTAGCTGTTCTCTTTCTCCTTCCGCACAGGAGAATTGAAGCGAATGAGAGTGGGGAGTGTGAGAGGTGCGTTTGGTGCAGCATTTCTGGCATGGGAACAGAACTGGCCAGGAGGAAGTGACGGTAAGGATTCGCAGCATTGCACCCGATCCCCGGTGTTTTCTTGTCTTATCACCTTGCGTTGCAGTCTGGGTTCTGCCCGCACACATTCCTCGCCACCTTCTTGGTGTCTGAGAACCTCCAGCTTCACCTCCTTTTCTGGACCCGAGGGCCTGGCGGAGCTTCCAGCTGGGACCAGACCTCCATGGATCCACTCCAGAAACGGAATCCAGCATCGCCTTCCAAATCTTCCCCGATGACAGCTGCAGAGACTTCCCAGGAAGGTCCAGCGCCCTCTCAGCCTTCGTACTCAGAACAGCCGATGATGGGCCTCAGTAACCTGAGCCCCGGTCCTGGCCCCAGCCAGGCCGTGCCTCTCCCAGAGGGGCTGCTCCGCCAGCGGTACAGAGAGGAGAAGACCCTGGAAGAGCGGCGGTGGGAGAGGCTGGAGTTCCTTCAGAGGAAGAAAGCATTCCTGCGGCATGTGAGGAGGAGACACCGCGATCACATGGCCCCCTATGCTGTTGGGAGGGAAGCCAGAATCTCCCCATTAGGTGACAGAAGTCAGAATCGATTCCGATGTGAATGTCGATACTGCCAGAGCCACAGGCCGAATCTTTCTGGGATCCCTGGGGAGAGTAACAGGGCCCCACATCCCTCCTCCTGGGAGACGCTGGTGCAGGGCCTCAGTGGCTTGACTCTCAGCCTAGGCACCAACCAGCCCGGGCCTCTGCCTGAAGCGGCACTCCAGCCACAGGAGACAGAGGAGAAGCGCCAGCGAGAGAGGCAGCAGGAGAGCAAAATAATGTTTCAGAGGCTGCTCAAGCAGTGGTTAGAGGAAAACTGAGACGTGCACCCCCATGGGATGGAGACCCGAAGGGACTCAGACGGAGCCGCCGTGTTGGCAGCGCCTGGGTGTGGGCCCATTTTGGGGACCAAACAGCAAGCTGTGGTCGGATGAGTGCCAGGACCTGTGTACCGGGACACGTGGGAGTCCTCCCAGCATGATGCTTGACTGACCCGAGGAAGGTCCTCATGTTTCGTGCCTGTCATTCTCGGATGGCTGTGAGGCATTCCTTGGCAAGGGACGCTGCGTACCAGCGGTCCTCACCGCATCTCACATGGCTCCTGTGATGCATGTTGTCGCTTTCCCACCCGGGATCTCCATCTCTCTTCCCTTCCTGCTGTCAGTAAGAGATCACATGTCTGTGTAGTGTGAATGCCTTGTCGCTGTCCTGTGCTTTTGCACCATTGAGTTGACTGCCTCTGAGAAGCAGCACTAGGCCTGTTGAAATGCAATGTGCTGCCCTGAGATCCAGTTTCAAGAATGGGCAGGTAAACGCAGTGTGGGAAAGGAATGTGGAATGAGAACTTGGTGGTTCACCGCTGTACTATTTGTGTAAATGTTTACGTATGTGATAAGCTACATGTATGTAAATGTTGCAATACCCCTAACAGTCGAGTAGTAGTCTCCCTTACAGGAATTTTTGACGGGGTTCCTCATCATCAATACCAAATAAATATATGTAGGAATGGAAAATGGGTGTAGAATTCAGGTTTGTTCCTCAGTAT